TTCTCGAGGTGCCTGCGAGCGCCTCATGCCCCTCCCCACCGGCCCCAACTCCGTCCCGCCTCACCCGACCGCGGGCTTTGTCCACCCGCCGCGGTGCGGCTCCTCCCAGTCCCCGACAGCTCCTCCCCGCCCCCTCTGCCGGCCCCACTTCCTAGGCGGCGGAGCGGGTCGGGGAGGGAAGGGTTAACCCGCGGCTCTTCCCGGCGCGGAGGGATCCGGAGGCGAGCCGAGCGCGGTGGTGAGGCCGCCTCAGCGAAAAAAATGTCCGCCTGAAGAGACCCACAAGTTCTATTCGGGGGGACCGACAGCCCGCCCCGGGAGGAAGGGGCGGCCAGGCCCGAAAGCCGCCTCCCCCTCCCAGACCCGAGAGCTCGTGCGGGGCAAAGTGAACCGAGCCGCTGGGCGGTGCAAGGGGAAGCCCAAGCCCGTTCTCCCGGCCAAAGTGAACTTTAATCGGGGTGGTTGGATGCGGAGACGGGGCGGCAGGTAATTGCGGGCTAGCGAGCGGGAGTGGGGCGGCGCGGCGGGGCTGGGGGCTGCGGGGCGCCGCCGCGTCCCTGCCGGAGTGGGGGCGCCCCCGTCCCCCGCCTCAACTCCGCGCCCCTTTGTACAGCGCGAAACCCGGGGTCCCCTCCAAGTTGGGGAGCGGAGTGGGGGCGGAGGCTCGAGTCGCGGGCGCTCAGGCCCGCTGGCGGCGCGCTCGGCCTGTGCGCCCCGTTCGGTGCCCGACTCGGGCCGGCGCCCAGGCTCCGGGGCGCGCGGGAGATCGGGCGGCTTCGGCCGCGGAGCCAGGCTCATTGTTCGGCAGGTCCGGGGCAGGGCAGCAAAAGTGGGAGGAGGCCGAGCCTGGGGAGGAGGACGCCGGCCGAGAGCGAGACTAGTTGTCGGGGTTTCTGTTTTCTGTTTAAAAACGCCCCTTGGATGAGCTGGGGGTGCTTTCCGACCTCCTGGGCCCGCCGGGGACGTCCGGGCGGCGGCGGCCGCAGACGCGGGCCTGCGAGCGGCGCGTTCCCTGCAACTTGTCAGTTCTATTGTTGCCGAGCGAGTGAGTCACTTCGCATCTCCGCTCGCCGCCGCTCCGCTCGCTGGACGCCGAATTGCCCCTCACCCCGCTCCTCGAGACCCCAGCCGCGGCCGGGCCCGGCGCGCGGAGCACCCGGCGGCGGCGCGGAGCAGGGGGCGCCGAGGAGGTGGCAGAGACTGGCTCGGAAACTTGGGGGAGAGGCGGCGAGTTGCGGGAGCCGCCGCGTCGATCTCGGGCCGCGGCGAGGAACGCGTGGATTCCGGGACCCGGCGCGGGCACTGAGCCCTCCCGCCCCTTGCTCGCGCCGCGGTGGGAGCGAGTCGGGGTCCTGGAAGTCATCCCGGCGCCCCCAGCGCTCTTGCGTAATCTTCCCCAGTACCTCTCTCTGTTCCCTCACACACTTTGGGCCTCGGTGGTCTCTCGCTGAGCCCGTTTCCTCTGCCCTAGGACCTGCTAGAAGTGGCCGAAGATGAATCCCCAGCAACAACGCATGGCCGCTATAGGGACCGACAAGGAGCTGAGCGACCTACTGGACTTCAGTGCGGTATGAGAGCTTTCCATGGCATCTTGGGGTTCGGACTAACAGATATATTTGGGTTATTTTGCAGATGTTTTCCCCACCTGTTAATAGTGGGAAAACTAGACCAACTACACTGGGAAGCAGTCAATTCAGTGGATCAGGTAAGATGATGTCTTAAACTAAAGACTCATATAGGAATTCCACAAATTGTATTATTTTTTGTAGGTTTCACAGATTTGAATACCAGCCTCCAATATTTCAGTAAGTATTTCCACCAAAAAGGACGTTCTTCTTAGATATATCTTTTATTTTCTTCTCTTTTTAGGTATTGATGAAAGAGGAGGTACAACATCTTGGGGAACAAGTGGTCAACCAAGTCCTTCCTATGATTCATCTAGAGTAAGTTTGCTGATCAACCCTTGATTAAAGCTTCTTTAATACTCTGATCTTTTTCTCCCCCTAGGGTTTTACAGACAGCCCTCATTACAGTGATCACTTGAATGACAGTCGATTAGGAGCCCATGAAGGCTTGTCCCCAACACCTTTCATGAACTCAAATCTGATGGGTAAGTTGGTAATTCTCTGCAAGTAGTCTTCTTTTTATATAAAGTTAATTTCTTTGTTTTATAGGAAAAACATCAGAGAGAGGCTCATTTTCCCTGTACAGCAGAGATACTGGATTACCAGGCTGTCAAGTAAGTTTAATGATTAAAAAAAGCAATGAGATAAATAACTTGTTTCCTTGGCCTTATTTTATAGTCTAGTCTCCTGAGACAAGATCTGGGGCTTGGGAGCCCAGCACAGCTATCTTCTTCAGGAAAACCTGGGACAGCATACTATTCATTCTCTGCTACAAGTTCCAGGAGGAGACCACTCCATGACTCTGCAGCGCTTGGTGAGTGTATCACACAACAAATCCCATCCCACTGCTGAAGAAATGTATTGTTTTCCATCTGCAGATCCCTTGCAAGCAAAAAAAGTCAGAAAGGTGCCTCCTGGTTTGCCTTCTTCTGTAAGTACCTATCTTTTTTTAACTTGATGGTACATTTTAATTAAATGTGCTGTTTAATTTTAAGGTATATGCACCATCCCCAAATTCAGATGATTTCAACCGTGAATCTCCTAGTTATCCATCTCCTAAGCCACCAACCAGTATGTTCGCTAGCACTTTCTTTATGCAAGGTAAGTACTACCAAACAATTGCCAAATACTACAGGAAAATTTTATATTTCTCTTTTTGTCTTAGATGGGACCCACAATTCTTCTGACCTTTGGAGTTCATCAAATGGGATGAGCCAGCCTGGTTTTGGTGGAATTCTGGGGACCTCCACTTCCCACATGTCTCAATCCAGTAGTTATGGCAACCTTCATTCACATGACCGCTTGGTAGGCTATAACACGTGACTAGGGTACAGCAAATATTTAATAGATCATATCTCTTTCCATCTAGAGTTATCCTCCACACTCAGTTTCACCAACAGACATAAACACGAGTCTTCCACCAATGTCCAGCTTTCATCGCGGCAGTACCAGCAGTTCACCTTACGTTGCTGCCTCACACACTCCTCCCATCAATGGATCAGACAGCATTCTAGGTGAGCTTTTTGAGTTGGCAAAACTTCCTAAAATTCTTGATTTATTTCTCTATGAAATATCCAGGAACCAGAGGGAATGCTGCTGGAAGCTCACAGACAGGTGATGCACTTGGAAAGGCTTTGGCATCTGTGAGTATTGATTTTACACATTCTACTGAATGTGATACATGTATATTTCTTGTTTTCTGGTTAGATTTATTCTCCTGACCATACCAGCAGTAGTTTTCCGTCAAATCCATCAACACCAGTTGGATCACCTTCACCTCTCACAGGTAGGCTTCTGTTTTATCTACTTCTAACTGGTCCAGGTGTGTGGCTACTTTTGGGTTTTAACAGGTACCAGTCAGTGGCCAAGACCTGGAGGGCAAGCACCTTCATCCCCAAGCTATGAAAACTCACTCCACTCCCTGGTAAGAGCCTCTTATACATCAGTTTTATCTGATAACCACCATGTTTTTTTTTTAATCCATACAGCAGTCTCGAATGGAGGATCGTTTAGACAGACTGGATGATGCAATCCATGTGCTGCGGAACCATGCTGTGGGACCTTCCACCAGTTTGCCTGCTGGTCACAGTGATATACATAGTTTATTGGGACCATCCCATAATGCACCAATTGGAAGCCTCAATTCAAACTATGGAGGATCAAGCCTTGTTGCAAGCAGTCGATCAGCTTCAATGGTAAAATCATGCTCATCTTTTTTGTAGTAAACTTTTTTTATTTTTGGGTTTTCCTTAACTTTAGGTTGGAACTCATCGGGAAGACTCTGTCAGTCTCAATGGCAATCATTCAGTCCTGTCTAGTACAGTCACTACTTCAAGCACAGACCTGAACCATAAAACACAAGAAAATTATAGAGGTAACTATATTGTTGGTTTTCAGAAATAATGCTTTATTTTATCTTTCCTTTGCCTCTTTGTTAGGTGGCTTGCAAAGTCAGTCTGGAACTGTTGTTACAACAGAAATCAAGACTGAAAACAAAGAAAAGGATGAAAACCTTCATGAACCTCCTTCATCAGATGACATGAAGTCAGATGATGAATCCTCCCAAAAAGATATCAAGGTTTCATCTAGAGGCAGAACAAGGTATTTGTTAGCATCCAGGTTTTAAATTTTATCTAATAGACCTTGTTGTTACTTTATTTTCTAGCAGTACTAATGAAGATGAGGATTTGAACCCTGAACAGAAGATAGAAAGGGAGAAGGAGAGGCGGATGGCTAACAATGCCAGAGAACGCTTACGCGTGCGGGATATTAATGAAGCATTCAAAGAGCTTGGCCGAATGTGTCAGCTTCACTTGAAGAGTGAAAAACCCCAAACAAAACTCCTTATTCTTCATCAAGCCGTGGCAGTCATCCTTAGTCTAGAACAGCAAGTCAGAGGTAAGTAGGTTCAGCCGAGATGTATAACTGTTATAGTGATAAAAATTCTTTCCCCCTGTTTTAGAGAGGAACCTTAACCCCAAAGCAGCCTGCCTTAAGAGAAGGGAAGAAGAAAAAGTTTCTGCCGTATCGGCAGAGCCGCCAACCACACTGCCAGGAACCCATCCTGGGCTTAGTGAAACTACCAACCCTATGGGTCATATGTAAACATCAGCCAGGTAAGTACGGGTTTGAAAAGAAACAGCAAGGAATTGTCCTCTCCCTTGGCTGTCCCTGCCACAGTTCCAGAGTTATCAGTAGGCTAGATAGAAGGTGACCTCTCCTCATAAGGACTTGGACAACTCAGATTATCTGAAGACACAAACCTGACAGGAGGGAGAAGAAAAAACAAAACACTTGAACCAAGAAACTCAAATGTAATCCTACGATCAAAGCAACTGGTCAACACTTCCATCAGAAGTGAAGATAGGAAGCTCATCAGATAGAACATCAGCCCATGAGATGTTTGCAACAAATCTTTTGTTGCAAGCAGTGTGTCGCTTCTGCACAATCAGAGACTGTCTCGATCTCTCCACTCACCGTGGAAGTTGCCTTGTGCCTAAACTGAATTGACAAATGCATTGTAACTACAAATTTTATTTATTGTTATGAAACTGTAAGGTCTACATATAAAGGGAAAAAGTTAATGTGGAAAGCTGATCTACACTCAGCTGATGCCAGCATACATTAAAGCGGTTCACGTGCAGAGAACAAAGCAGTGACAACCATTGGCCCTTAGCATTCCCGGCATACCTATTAGTGTCTTAAAAAGGAAGGGAAAAGTCTTTTGTTGCCCTCTCCTATCCTCTTGCCATATGAATAGCGTTTTCCATGAAATAGGAAAATATTACTTGGTATAGCATTTCTCTTGCTCTCATTTTTTGATTTATTTTTATTTTCTCTTTGTGGGTGTTATATTTGATCTCTAAATCTGAACAGTTTATGGTCACAGTCCAGCCTCCTCCGTGCAGCCCTGTGTGCTTTGCACATTTACCTTACAGTGGTAAGCAGAGACCATCTGTGACCATAGCCTAGCTAGCATTTTAAAAGGGGAAATTTTGTTCTCTAGGTTTTCCCCCAAATAAACATTGCTTTATTTCTAATAATAACCAAGACTTTTCAAGCTTCTAGATCTCATAGGAAAGCTTGTAATAGCAAAATTGTAAATTACAAGGGAAGAATCTACTTTTTAGAAATCGCTTTGTTTTCCAAGCAGTAAGTACTACATACAGTACTTGTAAAGTGTTAGCTGTAAGTAAGCACAAAATACATTTAAAATACAAAGACGATTTTTTCAGGCTGTGATTATGGTGAACATAACAAAACCCAGTAGTCACCAAGGCAGGTAGTGTGATAAATGAACACACCACTCTGAGGCTAATTACCTAATGGAATACAAGAGCAATGGTCACCCGTATTTCCTTATCCTAGCCTTTATTTCTCTGTCATTTGGATGGCTGGTCAATGGGGAAGAATTGAGTGGGTGATTTAATCAACTGCAAACCATCTGCCCCTGTCCCAAAATGATGAGCCAGATTAGCATTAAACCAGTACTTGTCAGTCCATCTTAATACTGTTCATTAAGGCACTCTCTGTCTCTAATCCTTAGGAGTTGTTTTAAAAGACATAATCACTTTGAACTTCCATGAAACCTGTCTTCCACCACAACAACCCTGGGAGAGAAAAACATGCTAAAGGAGGTATCTTGGCTTAATAATTCCTTATAGCCAATATCAACAGTGGCAATCAGCACACAGAGGAAAGGACCCAAATCACTATGTAGCTTAAAGATTTCTGTTAATTTGAAAGAACAAAAACAAGACAGAACTTCTGGTACTCTAATCAGGATGATTCCTAACAAGTCAGTCATTTGTGAACTTAGTGGACTTTTTGGTTACTTTAATTTGCATATATTCTCCAGTTACATCGGACTCTATCTGTGGCCTTGTTCTTCATTTCAGTGTTAATCAGCTAAACAGAAGTTGTTGCTTATGATGTGTGAGTGAACATATGCCACTGCCTGGCCTTTTTTTCTTCAGAGCTTGTTGTCTTTTTCGCTATATTAGACTTTGCAGTATGCCCAGAAGCTTTCCTTCATAAAATAGAAAGAAAAAAACATTTGGCTTATTTTTCACTGTAGCTAGTCTTTTATACAATAATCTTGTAAGAAAATTTCTTGAATTCTAAATATTACTCTTTCTAGATTTTTGAAATCAAAAAGTTTTCAGTAAAAAGTTTCTTACTTTATTTTATTATATTAGGTAGTAAAAAATGTAGGGTTATTTACCATAACCTGTTCATTAATATCAGAAATTTACAATAGCATTTTAAGACCATAGTAGGATTCTAGCATACCGTGTAGTACCTATGGAGTATTGTAAGAGCTAATTGTTGGAGATGAATTGCTTCTCATCTTGTTCTCCAGTTTCCATTGTTGGTTTATTGCAGATTTGTATCCTGTGTCAAATTCAAGGTATTATTGATAAACCTTTTCAACCAGCAGCAAGAAGTTCAAATTTTTTTCTGTCACTGTAACAGAAAACACAATATGTATATAACATTTATGTAGCAATAAATGTGCCATCTTTTTTTTAACACAGTAAAATAGTGAGTTTTTTACATTTCTCTTTCTCAAATAATAATGTATTTTGTTTTATTTTCTCCATCTCATTCGTCCCAGAAACACTCACACTGCTTTTCCTAACTGCATTACCGACATTATCTGGGAAACCCTTCAGGACAGAATCAGGCTTGTGGAGCTAAGTTGGCAATCTGGTCTAGAGCTTCTCTAGCTTGTGCTTTTCTCCTCTTGCCCTCACTACTGACGGTGGCCTTTTAACCTTTTCCTAAAGATTGACCAAACAGCAACTAGTAGTTATAGAAAATCTACTCATTTGTAGATACAGAGAAAAATGAAGAAGATGGAAAAAGACTCAAAAGAGGCTTTTTAAGTTATTCTTCAAAGCACTTTTCACATTTCCCCATACCCTTTCTCACAAAAAAAGTGTCATAATTAAGTAATGGTATTGTTTACTGTTTAAAAGTTAAAAGATCAAAAATTTGCTTTTATCCCAGTTTTTAACCACAAAAAAAAGCGTAGGGATTATCCATGAGGACTTCATGCCAAGCAAGAACCTCAAACAAACTAGACAAACTTTTTTTTTGACAGTGAATGACTTTTTGTAGGACCTGTGCGTGCGAAACCCATGGCAATTGTCACATCCTCTTGGTATGCTGGCAGATTGCTTCTCTTGGTGAATTATGAAATCCACTGTTCACATTGGGTGCCTAACAGAACATTTTGCTTCTTGTGGGATTTAGTGAAAACTATTAAACTTGTTAAGTTGATTTTATACAAAACGATAAATAAAAAGCTCTAAGAAGAAAATGTATAATCTTAGAGCTGAAATAAAATATAGAGACCATCTAGTAAATGACCTCATTAATATATCTGTGAAAACTGAGACTCAGATTGTATGTCTCTAAGAACACATAATTAGTAACAGATCAAGACACTTAAAACTTTCCCTACAAAACCTCCCTGCCTTGACTTTCTCTTTCTCTTTGCAGATTTCTAGGCCGCTTCTGCTCAGTGTCTTCATTTTCTTCCATATTTGTTTTATTTCATTTTTCTTTTCTATAGTTCATGTTTTCTTTTTCCTTGGAAACTCAAAATTTAAACACACGTCGTGTGTGTGTGTGTGTGTGTGTCTGTGTGTGTGTGACTTAAAGAATCTTAAGCTTTGGCATTAAATAGTCCTCGATTCAAATCTAAGCTCAACATCTGATTAACTTCATTTTCCTATCTGAAAAATGGAGATAACATTAGAATTGTGTAAGTATTGAATGAAACAATGTATGGAAAGCTCTTATGGTTCTTGTCACCTAAGAAGTACTTAATAAATGATAAATATTTTTAAATAAATAATATTATAACCAACTCCCAGGATGATTCCTCTTCAGCCATCCTGT